GTGCACACATGCACATGTGTGTGTGAGCCATTCTAATTCTTTATTTCTTCAGTGAAAAACATACACTTCATCTCTCCCTTCAAGTATTGCATGAACTCGATGAACTTAAGCCTTCTAAAGATAATGTGTTCAATTAACAGGCGATTTGATAAGTATGCTAGGAAATGCCATGTACTCCAAGTCCTCAGAGAAGCTCTGGTTAGCTGGCTGCGGTGGGATCTGCTTTTGTGGAGTTTCTTCCCATGAGGGTATCAGTCAAGAGAACCTGGAACCCAAGAGGCTTGTCCCAGGCAAGGAGGCTTGGATTCCTCCCGGGACCTGCTCCTGCGATCCAGAACCAGAGCATGCAATTGCTGGTGAGGGAAAGGCAGGATTCGGTCTTCATCCTTCATGGAGAGGTGTGTTCTTGGAAGTACACCTTCTGGGAGGAAAATGAGTTTTAGTAAATAAAGTTATTTTCTCCAAAAAGAGTTTAAGTTCCTTGGGCTTCAATAGGGGTTAAATAATTACTAGCTGGATTGGTGGTTTTAATTTTTAGTTCAGGAAATCCGATGTTATCTGATGTGATGGAAGGAAACAAAAACTCTGCAAGGAGAATACACATTGTCCCAAAGAGAAACTTGTTTCTAACATCTTCCCTAAGATGGCAAACGGGTCCAAGACTTTGTGCGTGTGTGTGTGTGTGTGTCCCCACCTTTAAACTTCAAACCCCAGATCTCTGTTGCTTACTCATCCAGTGTGGATTACACTACCAGCAAAACATCCCAGGAAGGAGTCCAGGGTGGCCGCCCACAGTTAGGAGAGAACCCAGAACGGAACGACGGACTTGTTTGCTTTCTTGCCCCTGACTCTCCCCGTCCTCCCTGGGAGGGTTGGGGATGTGAACTAATGACTTCTGCCTCTTTCGGACCGCCTTTGAGGCTCCAGAGCCTCACCTTACTTTCCCACGGAGAGGGAGGCCACAGGCTCCTTCAGCAGTCGCCGAGCAGAGTCCTGGGCCGGGAGCGCGGGGGAGGGAGCGAGCGGAACTGCGCCTAGGAGGCCGAGGGAGGAGGCGCTCCGCAGACCCTGGCGCGCCGCGGAGAAGCTCAAACTTTGGCAGGGTAAGGATTTTTAGGGGCTCTTGAGCTGGAATTTTTTGGGGGGCGCCGGGAGGTGTGCTGGGGCCGCAGACCCCATACAGGAGGTAAGTTAGAGAACCACACGCAGGGGAGGGATGATGACGTGTCTGCTTTGTGTTCACATTTTAGCAATCATCTGGGGGGCTAAATGTGACAAACCGAGAAGATGGCCAAGATCAACACCCAATACTCCCACCCCTCCAGGACCCACCTCAAGGTAAAGACCTCAGACCGAGATCTCAATCGCGCTGAAAATGGCCTCAGCAGGTAAGATGGGCTAAGATGGGCTTTTCATTTTACAATTCTGCTTGCTGCATATCTGATTTCCTAGAGCCCACTCGTCAAGTGAGGAGACATCGTCAGTGCTGCAGCCGGGGATCGCCATGGAGACCAGAGGACTGGCTGACTCCGGGCAGGGCTCCTTCACCGGCCAGGGGATCGCCAGGTAACTGACCAGCCTCAGTCCCTACCTTGGCCTAATAAAAGCTGACATTGAGGTACTTGCTCAGGTTTGGAAGAATTCAGAAAAAAAGCCAACCGGAGAAGGTGGTAAGAGCAGCCAGCCGTGGGAGACCTTTGATTGGGTGGACACAGTGGTGTGCTGAGGATGGTGGTGATGAGTCTGAAATGGCTCTGGCAGGGTCTCCCGGGTGCTCGTCTGGACCCCAGGGCAGGTAGGTGTCCTTGCAAAAGCATTTGTTTGCAACCCTCTGGCTCAGTGCTTGTGTCACCTTCCAGGCTGTCGCGCCTCATCTTCTTGCTGCGCAGGTGGGCTGCCAGGCATGTGCACCACCAGGACCAGGGACCGGACTCTTTTCCTGATCGTTTCCGTGGAGCCGAGCTTAAGGAGGTGTCCAGCCAAGAAAGCAATGCCCAGGCAAATGTGGGCAGCCAGGAGCCAGCAGACAGAGGGAGAAGGTAAGGAACGGAAAAGAAGAAGGGGCCTCTGGAGACCCTTGATGTTCTCTCTACCTTCCCGCAGCGCCTGGCCCCTGGCCAAATGCAACACTAACACCAGCAACAACACGGAGGAGGAGTAAGTACCCACACACCCAGCAGAGCCCTCCCAGTGCGCTGTTTGTGTATGTGTGGGTTTCCAGGAAGAAGACGAAAAAGAAGGATGCGATCGTGGTGGACCCGTCCAGCAACCTGTACTACCGCTGGCTGACCGCCATCGCCCTGCCTGTCTTCTATAACTGGTATCTGCTTATTTGCAGGTAAGCGACAGGGGTGGAAGGTGCAGCGGAAAACAGCCATCCATCTCCCACATGGCTTCTTTAGGGCCTGTTTCGATGAGCTGCAGTCCGAGTACCTGATGCTGTGGCTGGTCCTGGACTACTCGGCAGATGTCCTGTATGTCTTGGATGTGCTTGTACGAGCTCGGACAGGTGAGTGTGCCCCAGGCCTGGGGAGGGGACCATGATGCCCAATGACCTCCATCTTCTTCTTTAGGTTTTCTCGAGCAAGGCTTAATGGTCAGTGATACCAACAGGCTGTGGCAGCATTACAAGACGACCACGCAGTTCAAGCTGGATGTGTTGTCCCTGGTCCCCACCGACCTGGCTTACTTAAAGGTGGGCACAAACTACCCAGAAGTGAGGTTCAACCGCCTACTGAAGTTTTCCCGGCTCTTTGAATTCTTTGACCGCACAGAGACAAGGACCAACTACCCCAATATGTTCAGGATTGGGAACTTGGTCTTGTACATTCTCATCATCATCCACTGGAATGCCTGCATCTACTTTGCCATTTCCAAGTTCATTGGTTTTGGGACAGACTCCTGGGTCTACCCAAACATCTCAATCCCAGAGCATGGGCGCCTCTCCAGGAAGTACATTTACAGTCTCTACTGGTCCACCTTGACCCTTACCACCATTGGTGAGACCCCACCCCCCGTGAAAGATGAGGAGTATCTCTTTGTGGTCGTAGACTTCTTGGTGGGTGTTCTGATTTTTGCCACCATTGTGGGCAATGTGGGCTCCATGATCTCGAATATGAATGCCTCACGGGCAGAGTTCCAGGCCAAGATTGATTCCATCAAGCAGTACATGCAGTTCCGCAAGGTCACCAAGGACTTGGAGACGCGGGTTATCCGGTGGTTTGACTACCTGTGGGCCAACAAGAAGACGGTGGATGAGAAGGAGGTGCTCAAGAGCCTCCCAGACAAGCTGAAGGCTGAGATCGCCATCAACGTGCACCTGGACACGCTGAAGAAGGTTCGCATCTTCCAGGACTGTGAGGCAGGGCTGCTGGTGGAGCTGGTGCTGAAGCTGCGACCCACTGTGTTCAGCCCTGGGGATTATATCTGCAAGAAGGGAGATATTGGGAAGGAGATGTACATCATCAACGAGGGCAAGCTGGCCGTGGTGGCTGATGATGGGGTCACCCAGTTCGTGGTCCTCAGCGATGGCAGCTACTTCGGGGAGATCAGCATTCTGAACATCAAGGGGAGCAAGTCGGGGAACCGCAGGACGGCCAACATCCGCAGCATTGGCTACTCAGACCTGTTCTGCCTCTCAAAGGACGATCTCATGGAGGCCCTCACCGAGTACCCCGAAGCCAAGAAGGCCCTGGAGGAGAAAGGACGGCAGATCCTGATGAAAGACAACCTGATCGATGAGGAGCTGGCCAGGGCGGGCGCGGACCCCAAGGACCTTGAGGAGAAAGTGGAGCAGCTGGGGTCCTCCCTGGACACCCTGCAGACCAGGTTTGCACGCCTCCTGGCTGAGTACAACGCCACCCAGATGAAGATGAAGCAGCGTCTCAGCCAACTGGAAAGCCAGGTGAAGGGTGGTGGGGACAAGCCCCTGGCTGATGGGGAAGTTCCCGGGGATGCTACAAAAACAGAGGACAAACAACAGTGAAAATGCAGCATCTGTCTCCTGCTTCACAGGGTCGACTGTCAGGGTGACCGTATGTGGCCGCAGCTGTGTGGCATGGAACTTGGTCAGGGTTGAATTCCAGCTCTACTCACCCTTTGAAAGCTGTGTGACTGCCTGAGAGAACCTGTTTCTTCACCTAAAAAATGGGACTTTTTGTCTCAGTCCCAGTGAAGTGCCAGGTTTGATTGTGAAGTCCGCATGAAACACTGCACCAGGCAGGGCTTTGCAAAGTGCAAGGTATCCCCAGTCCAAGTATATGAAAACGTGCACACAGGACTCTCATTACTTTTTTATGGAATCTGCAAGGTGTTTTTAGGCTTTTTAATCTGATTTTCTTATAAATGAAAGATTATTTAGTCACCTTTCTCCTGTCCAACTTCACCACCACCTGATAATGGGTATATAACAGGAAGCTGAAGGTACAACATAGTGACTAAAATTCAGACTTACACAAGACAGTTTGAGGCATATTTCTTAATCTGGTATCACCTCGTGTGTTCTTTGGGGCCCTAGAAACCCTGGCTTTTGGGAGTGCTATGGCAAGTAGAAGTTCTGCCGGATGGAAAGAGGCTGCCCCATTTGAGGTCATTTAAAATCTGTGAAGCAAATCCAGACTCCTTGCCGTTCAGCCACTGTGAAACCAGAATCTGCTTCACAGAAAAAAGCATCTCAGTTAGGAGAAGAGACATCCCCTCCTTCTCACTTGCCAAAGAGATTCAAAGACAGCCCCTATCCTCCATTCTTGAGTCAGGGCCCTAGGTGACCTATTCTAACTCAAGGAGGAGAGCTATGTACAGGGAGAGCATTTTAGATTGAAGGTTGGAATGGTGTACTAAACCAAAAAAGCTGACAACTGAGAGTTTTAGAAGATTAGACCATTAGGAACGTATCTTTGCAAACTGCCCATTCACCCATGAAGAGGAAGCCTCAAGATCCCTTGGAATTGCATCCCAAGGCAAAGCTTTTGGCTCACCGAAAGCTCACAGATTGCAGAAATTAGCTTTTTTAAAAAACAAACCCCAGTAAATATAATTTCATTAACATTTTATAACAGATTTATATTTTTGAGTTCCGTGATTGCAAATTATGACCTCAAATTCCATCCTTCACTTATGTAACATGTTGCAAATTACCCAAAGATGAGTCTTTCTTCTTTCTTTCCTTTTTCCTTTCTTCTTCCTTTCCTTTTTTCTTTCTTCTTCCTTCTTTCTTCCTTTTTCTCTCTCCTCTTTTCCTCCTCAAAATGTATATATTTTAAAAGCCTTAACTGTTAGTTATGCCTGCATTCATATTTGCACAGGAAAAATAAAGACCTGGATTTAAAAATAGGAATGACTCTTGCTTCAGCTCTTGCCATAAA